TATTGCGTAAAGTAATGGTCTTACCCTAGACGAAGGTGAGTTTAATTGTAACAGATGAAACAAAGAATAGAAAACTTGTTAAGAAGTGTTCAATGTAAGCTCTCATCTCTGCAGGGTTTCATGTGACTTATAATTACCAGTCAGCTGGTCCTAGAGAACTTAATCAAAATGTATAGTAAAGACGAACTACGTGGACCAGTGGCCATTTATCTGCAAGGTGGCACCAGCCACTGACATCTGATCACTTCCATACTGATGCTGAAATCCTATGCAAATTCATTACTTAGGTCAAGCTGGGAAACACTTCTGTCAAGTCACTACACAATTAAATAAAAATACCCAAAAGGGACTTACACTGACAATGCTATAGCATCCTGGCCATATCCAGTTTTGAAAACACTACGGTGTCAGCCACGCACCATTTAGGACGGGGAGAATGGAAAGCCAGTTTGGAGAACAGACGCTTTCTTAAGAGTACACGTGAATATGAAAAGGGACTCTATGCTCTCAAGACCAAAAAAGAAATCCTCTGCGCCGCCCGGCTACATTGCGCCTGGTGGGACAATGTACACGACCCCTCCCCCGCCGAGTCCCACCCCAAGCGCGCACAGCGGAGCAGGAGGCGCCCGGCACTCGCAGGTAATGCCCGGTCCCTGCCACTTCCGTCGAGTTTTCGCAAAGGCGCCGCACGGCAAGCGACGGCCAGGTCCACGTGGGCCAGCAGGCGCGGGGGACGCAACCCGCCGCCGCCGCGAGCCCCGCCGGCGCCGACCAGCCCTGGCCCCCACCCGCGGGAGCCCGGGAGTCGGGCCGGGGGCTCGCGGGAGGCGGCGCGCGCAGCCCGGGCGGGGGTCGCGGCGCGGTAGGGGAAAGGAGCCCGGCTCCACTCACGCGCCCGGGGGCGGCACTGGGGCCGCCGCTGCGTCTCTCCGGCTCAAAAAACTGAAAAGGGGAAAGGAAAAAAAAAAAAAAAAGACCTGGCTCCTCGTTTCATCCGGAAACCGACCGGCCGGCAGGAAATGACGAAGGCAGAGGGCGTCCAGGTCCGCTCGGTAACCGTTTCCCGCGCGCCCGGCCCCGACTCCGGGGTAAAGAGCCCCGGAGCGGAGCAGCGCTGGCCGCGTGCCGCCTCCGGAGCCGGCAGCGTGAGTGGCCCCGCGTCCCCGCTTCTCCCGGTCCCCGGCGGGGCCGCGTCACCCGGCCCCGCCCCGCGCCGCCCGCCCCGCCCCGGACGCGGGGGTAAGGGGGGTGGCCGCCCGCCTGCCCTCGGTCCCGTGCGGTCCCCGAAACTCCGAGCACCCGCCCGGTCCCGGCGCGGAGCCCCTCGGCGTCGCGTGGAGCTGCGAGTCGCCCGCTTCCGGAAGCGCACACGGGCCAGTTGCGGCGGCCCATCTGCCGGGGCGGCGGGGGCTCGGCGGGAGGGTTGAGGCTGAATCACGCGCAGCCTGCGGGCGGCGGAAACGTCCCTAGAGCCTCGCCGCCCTGGGACCCGGGCTGCTTCCTGGGAGAGGATTACATTTTCTCCCTGCTCCACTTGACTTTCTTCCGGAAGGAGCAGGTCTCGCAGGATCGGGGCCAAGACTGGAAGAGTTCAGGTTTGGGAGTCGTGTGTATAACAGCCCCGCGCCTCCACGCCCAGGCCTGTGTGGCTTTGGACAAGTTATATAACCACCGCCGCCACCCCAGTTTCTTCTCCTGTAAAATGGAGCTTTAGTGCCGCCCAGCAGGGTTGTTGGGATAATTCAGTGACTCTGTGGACTGCCCAGCACCTGTGAATTGCTTTCCTGGATGTTGGGTGAAGGCCTGTGAGCTTGTATGTACCCTTTGGCTTCAGAATACCAAGCCTTTAGTGTTTCAGAGGGATGAGAGAAAGAAATCCCATTTTTTGATGCAGAGGATTTTGTTGTAAGGGACTCTAGGAACTAAGTGGTTCCAATAAAGAAACCCTGCTTTCTTTTCTCTCTTACAGCCCCATGGCTGGGGGTTATGGAGTGATGGGTGACGATGGTTCTATTGATTATACTGTTCACGAAGCCTGGAATGAAGCCACCAATGTTTACTTGATAGTTATCCTTGTTAGCTTCGGTCTCTTCATGTATGCCAAAAGGTAAATTTTTGTTTCTCAGGGTAGATAAAAACAAACATCTCTTCTGCATGGATTTTGTGTTTAGGAACAAAAGGAGAATTATGAGGATATTCAGTGTGCCACCTACAGAGGAAACTTTGTCAGAGCCCAACTTTTATGACACGATAAGCAAGATTCGTTTAAGACAACAACTGGAAATGTATTCCATTTGTAAGTATATTCTGTGCTGAAAGATACACATAATTTTATCTCTTCTTTTTCTTGTTGTGAATAGCAAGAAAGTACGACTATCAGCAGCCACAAAACCAAGCTGACAGTGTGCAACTCTCATTGGAATGAAACCTCAGAAAAAGAGCAACAGAAGTAATTGTTTCAAGCTCCTGATTCTTTCTACTAAATCATGAACAGCTTTAAAAACATTTCTGTCTGCATAAAATTATTTTACTTGTAACTTTTCCCCAATTGTTCTGTGCATTGTTTTGCCTTTTTAAATTACATCTCCAAGTGGCTCAAAAGGCCTTGACACAGGGAACCTGCACATATCCAGGATATGTGTAACCAGCGATGGTGACTTGACCTTGCCAAGACCTGTGATTCCTTCAGGATACAATCAGTGAGAAATAAAAACACATCTTGGGAAGTGGGAATCCTGGAGTTTATGCCATTTGCAATATTAAAAAATAAAAATGCAAGTTATTATTTCAATAATAACTTCCTGTTTCATTGTATTCTGTGAGTGATAAGTGTCAGATCAATAACAGATTAATTTGTTGTTAACAGCTCTTTTTTTTTTTTTTTTTTTGAGACAGAGTCTGTTGCCCAGACTGGAGTGCAGTGGCACAATCTCTGCTCACTGCAACTTCCACCTCCCGGGTTTAAACGATTCTCCTGCCACAGCCTCCTGAATATTCTGTTAACAGCTCTTTAATTAATGATCTTTGCTTCTTCAGAACTTGTATGGTAGACCGTCTTTTCTACAGCATGATGCATACTCCTGTGCTAATTTTAGAAGCTTTCTGTAACTAGATTTTTCCTCATTATGCTCCCAGGAGCGAGTTTGTTTTTATCCCCGTTTCATTTCTACCAGGTAGCTCTACTTTAGGCCATACTGGGGACCTGCTGTTGAATAAATGGATGCCTGTGTATTGGTGTTGGCAACTCTGCGGTAGTAGTGCTACCACTGGCGAGGCAGTATTACTGCCACTGGTGAATGTTGCTGTCTGGTTACTGCTGCATTTTTGGCATGCTAAGCTTTCCTAAAGAGCCTCATATCTTTTCCCATGCTGTACTGTACAATGAAATGTTTTTACCTAATTTTTCATGTTTATTTAAATAAAAGCTGACTGGGTAATAGTGGGGAAGTTTAATTGTCCACATAAGTCAAAAGAATCCGTTTTTGAACTAGAGCTATTTTCAATTATAAGAGTGAGCTGGCTGGGCACGGTGGCTCACGCCTGAAATCCCAGCACTTTGGGAGGCCAAGGTGGGAGGATCACGAGGTCAGGAGTTTGAGACCAGCCTGGCCAACGTGGTTAAACCCAATCTCTACGAAGAATACAAAAATTCGCTGGGTGTGGTGGCATGCGCCTGTAATCCCAGCTACTCAGGAGGCTGAGGCAGGAGAATTGCTCGAATCTGAGAGGTGGAGGTTGCAATGAGCCAAGATCACACCACTGCATTCCAGCCTAGGCGACAGAGCAAGACTTCGTCTCAGAAAAAAAAAAAAAAGTTAATAATGGCTTCAAGTATTTCATTTTCCCCTTATTGTGAAATAAACTATATACATTTTAAATGGAAATTAAGGTTTAGACCAAATAAAATCATTCAGGGAAATTGCATTTACTTTTAAAAATGTGTTGTTCAAAAATGTATATATAGTACAAAGTGAATTGACCAAACAGAATAATTCTTAACTCACAAAGGAGTTTGAGCGCACTTCCTACATGTTGAATTTAAATCTGACTAAAGGATTGTAAACAGTTGTAATTATGGGTTGTAGTAACAGAGCAACAAGGGGACAATCTTCTAAACTTGCCTTTGCCTAGGAGAGCTACTGTATATTTCCACAAGTGAATTTAATCAGCAGTAGGAGTGGTTTACTCGTCACTGACATGTGGCACAATCTGGACAAATTACACAAACTGGCTATCTCAGATGTGTAAAATTAATGTACATAAATAAACGTAAGTCACACAATGAATTTCCTTTGTGTCCACTAGATAGAGATGGTCCTAACTACAAACTAGTAGATTATTTGATGAGCATCAAGCCCTGGCAAGTGACAGGAGATGAATTCCTCTCCGTTTTTTCCTTAAAGCAAACTGATGGGAATTGCACACACCCCACTGGCAGGAACAACAGCAAGCCGGCTTTGAAGTCTCTTCCCTGCTTCAACAGCTGAATTGGGGAGAGCGCAAGCCCTGCAGCCACACTTCAAAGCGGCGCTGACTGGCTGTCCTGCTTCTACCCAACATCCACCTGAGACTCAACAGAACTGTTTTCTTTGGAAGAAAAATGGAACTACTAATAAGCTAGTAATTAACCCTTGTATTCTTTTTCTGGTTTCATCTTCCTGTTTTAATGTGTAAGATATTCAGCAGTAAGCACTGGTCAGCCTGCCCTGGTGCACAGCTTGAGTGTGTTAAATAACTGGCTGTTTAGCTGATGCCAGCCAGCTGCGTGAAGGGGAGAAGGCCGCCTCCAAGGACACAGATGTTTGCTGTTGACCTCACGCTGTGTCTGGTTGAGTTATTCATGATTCATCAGAAAATGACATGCAAGGTTTATGGTAAAACTGCTGTACAATCAGAAGTATTTTAAGTATGCATTAGAAGTAAGATAAAATAGTAATAAAAATAGTTTCAGATGTTAAGATGATACAAGAATAAATTTAACCTAGAAAATAAAGGGAGAAGGAATAAAAGAACGTGGTATAGAGCCAAGTAATTCATTCAGTGG